CTCCGCCTTCAACTCCCATCCTCAGGCTATTTTATTCACGTTTATGAGATTTGCTGTTTAGCTCAGTATTTTGTGGATTTTCAAAAGATTCCACTCAATTTACCGAGCACCTACGCACCAGACATTTTATTAGGTACAAGGAAAAGCGTTAAATAGATATAATCACGGCCTCCAAGAAATTGAACCTAGTAAGAGACACGAATAAGCAGACATTCAAGTGAGCTTTAGGAGACTTGGTTTGGTAGTGAAGACAGTCTCATGTGTGTTAACAGCTTACAGCACTGAAAAATAAGAGACAGAAGGGAACAAATCCGTTTCAAACAGTTCAAAGGAGGAAAGAGAGGGAAAGGTGGTTTAGATACAGCTAAATCATAAATAGCCTGATAATCTAACCCTGTGATAATCCAAGTACAGCCACAGCACCTGCCTCAGAATCACTTGGAAGGCTTGTGAGGAGTAAAAACGCAGATTCATACCTACTGAAATTAGAATGGAGAAACGGACATTTAAGTCTGCATTTTAAACACATTCCCCAGGTACTGAGGCCATTCCAAGTTTTAGAACAGAGCACAGCCAATTTTCGCAGACCTTGTTCCTCAAGTACTCCCTCCTTCTAGCCGGAGGGTGGCCTGCAGCATGTCCCTTCCCTTCCCACCGCCGAAGCTGTCCATCCAGTTTCTGAATGGCGGCCCACAGACCGCACGGCTTTACGAGAGAGGAACACAGCGCCCACCCGCCAAACAGCCACACAGGGATCGGAGGCCGGACCCGCAAAGGATTCGGGGAAAAACGCATCGAGCCAATCCGAAGGGCGAGAGCGGCCCTAGATTGGGGGGGCGGGGGGGCGTTAGGAGGTGGGCGGGGCACAGAAAAAAAATTTTTTTTTCCTTGATTGACGTAAAACCTACCCAATGAAAATAGAACTGGTAAAGCTTCCGCCCCCTAATAGGCAGAACCATAGCGACATTTCAACCAATCCAGCTCAAAAGTGTCTATGTTGTGGGAGGTCCCTGAGGCCGCTGAGGTCGTTCGTGTCTGTTGAACGGCTGTGGGCGTCTTGCTGCCTTGGGTAGGGGGTTAAAATCGTTCTTGAGAGGAACGTCTCTGTGCGAAGAGATAATGAGTTTAGCTCTGAGGTCGGTAATAAGGAGGCGGCAGTGCTCTCCACTGGACTAAGGGCTTTTTCTTTCCATTTCATAGAAGTGAGCTTGTAGTGGACAAAACAAAGAGGAAAAAAAGAAGAGAACTGTCTGAGGAACAGAAACAAGAAATTAAAGATGCTTTTGAACTATTTGATACAGACAAAGATGAAGCAATAGATTATCATGAATTAAAGGTAATGGTATACTTTAAAATATTTGTTTCTGTTTATAATTTGCTTTTCCTTTTTAATCCAAAAGGTGGCAATGAGAGCCTTGGGGTTTGATGTAAAAAAAGCTGATGTACTGAAGATTCTTAAAGATTATGACAGAGAAGCCACAGGGAAAATCACCTTTGAAGATTTTAATGAAGTTGGTGTGTATTTTAATAGTCTTTGTAATCAGCAGTTTATTAAAATATATATGTTTTTAAACTGTAGTGACAGACTGGATATTGGAAAGAGATCCCCATGAAGAAATACTCAAGGCATTTAAACTATTTGATGATGATGATTCAGGTAAAATAAGCTTGAGGAATTTGCGACGTGTTGCTAGAGAATTGGGTGAAAACATGAGTGATGAAGAACTTCGAGCTATGATAGAAGAATTTGACAAAGATGGTGATGGAGAAAGTAAGTTTTAAGTGAAACGTATTTTCCAGGTTAAGGCTGTTTTATGTTTTTTCTCTTAATACAGTTCTTAAGAACATACTCTTGCTTCCTATTTGGTCTAGATGCCTCAGTCTAAATCGGGAGTTCTTCAGTGAAGGTGCACACTGGCTAAACTGATTAATAATTTTATTCTGACTATTTCATTTTCTTTCTTACCACAGTAAACCAAGAGGAGTTCATTGCTATTATGACTGGTGACATTTAAAGAATTACAAGGATAAACACTAAGAATGTTGCAGTTACCATCTTATATTCTATTTTTGTGCCTGGAGCCATGTGAAAAAAACCAACTTAGTTCTTTTATCCTAAAGGACCAAAAATAAGCATCTTATATATCTGTATTTTACTACTGTTAAGTTTCTTTGTATGAACTGTGTTGTTAGTACTCAGATAGTTTAGCTTTGTATTTATAATAGAGCTTTTATATAAAGTTTTAAAAATTGAATGTGTGATATGTGTTCTTTGAAGGTTTTTTAATTTAACATTTATAGTCACTTTTTAGTGCACACATTTTCCAGACTTTCGTTAATAAAATATTTATTTTATTAGAATTTTAAAGTTTGGTAAATTTGTTTTTATTCCTAGTATCTGTTAACCCTCAAGAGTGGATTTCTTAAATCTTCCCTTTATAATTTTACTAGTTTCTGAAACAAAAATTGAAATACAATTAGCAATAGAGTGGCACATTTTTCCATTACCTAACATTTCATCAATTTTGACATTCTATATTTTAATACAAGCTGACTCAATATAAGCCTAATTCCTTTTTTAAGAGTCCTGTCTTTGAGTTTAGAAGGAATAAGTATTGTGCAGATAGACCCATTTATCCTTGTGTATTATGTTTCTTAACTTGGTATCATTGTAAGTATGAAAGTTAATTTTCTTCTGAATATTTCCTTAAACAAATTGAATGAATACAATTTGAATTTTCTAACTTCTTGACTGAGAGATTTAAATTTTGGAATTTTGATTTGTTAAGGTAATTATCACTCAATTACATGTCACAGTGATGAAAATAGAAAACTGTAAGCCACAGAAATAATTTAAGTCTATGTTTTACCTATATGAAGGAACAGTCTGTGATTCACCAGGAAATAGTAGAGACACAGTTTCCAAGTACTGGTGGGCTCTTCTGCCTTGTAGAAGTGTATGTTAGGGGGAAACAAGTGGTTATGGAGATCGATCATAGAAAAAAATAGTACCTATATGGATCCTTCACTCATATCTAGTACTCGGTGTTATGGGCTCTCCCAGGAACGGAATTGAGTTGTCTATTTCAGCAATCTTTCTTTAGAATTCTTGTTTTAAATTTTTAAGTTTAAAGTGTAGTATCATTTGAGGCGCTTTAAATGTTGTGAGCCTTTTAAGAGTATTACATTAAGGGTTGTCCACTAGAAATTTAACACAAAATCAGTAGGGAATACTATAGCAGTAGTGACATTTCAAACAGTTATCTAGGAAGCAAGTGTATATTAAGTCATTCTTGTATTGCTACGAAGAAATACCCAAGACTGCATATTTTATAAAGAAAAGAAGCTTAATTGGCTTACGGTTCTGCAGGCTTTACAGGAAGCATGGTGCTTCTGCTTTTGGGGAGGCCTCAGGAAGCTTACAGTCATGGTAGAAGGCAAAGGGGGAGCAGGCACATCACATGGTGAAAACCAGAGTGAACAAGTGAGAGAAGTGCCAAGTACTTTGAAACCACCAGATCTCATGAGAACTCACTATTGTGAGGACATCTAATCACCTCCCACCAGACCTCACCTCCAGTACTGGGGATTACAATTCAACATGATATTTGAGTGGGGACAGATATACAAACTATATCAGCAGGTTAACTAGAGTAAAACTTAATTTTGAATACAAATTCAATGGTCACAGTCATTATATTCAGGGCAACAGACCTTGAAATTAAAAAATTTTTGTCGCACACTGATGAGTTCCCTCTGTCTTGATCATGAAATATATTGATTTCCAGGAAAGTGAAAAATAAAACAGTAAAAGTAAATCTAGTTTTGTGAGTCTTCTGTGACTTTATTGGAAC